TTGCTTAAAGGCAAGGAAACACATTGCTCCCAATCAGACCTTGGTGTCCCAACTTCAGAAGGCTCACTCTCCTATAAATGCAACCTCATGCCTTATAGTTGGACTGAAATATTTCAATGAATTCTTCTTAAGGAAATGTTAATAATGGCCTAGCTTCATTGATGTGTCCTGGGAGCCATTTTTGTTTTTGTTTTATCCTGAAAAGACATAAGATGCTAAGATAATATCAAAAGAAACAATACATTTGATAATCAGATTTGGAGCTATTCAGTATACATTAAGAAATTTTCATGTTATTTACGAATATTTCAAGAAAGATGGTCTTGAGGCCGGGCGCGGTGGCTCACACCTGTAATCCTAGCACTTTGGGAGGCTGAGGAGGGTGGATCACCTGAGGTCAGGAGTTCAAGACCAGCCTGGTCAACATGGTGAAACCCTGTCTCTACTAAAAATACAAAAAACTTAGCCAGGCATGGTGGCACATGCCTGCAATCCCAGCTACTTGGGAGGCTGAGGCAGGAGAATTGCTTGAACCTGGGAGGAGGAGGTAGCAGTGAGCTAAGATCCCGCCACTGCACTCCAGCCTGGGTGACAGAGCAAGACTCTGTCAAAAAAAAAAAAAAAAAAAGGATGGTCTTGAAAATAAAAGCTGTTAACTTGTTCTCAGTAAGCTGTCTACCTTGTTTATATAATTTTTAACTATTATCACTCTTTTGTTTTTGGAGACAGAGTCTTGCTCTTTTGCCCAGGCTGGAGTGCAGTGGTGTGATCTTGGCTCACTGCAACTTCTGCCTCACGGGTTCAAGCAATTCTCCTGCCTCAGCCTCCCAAGTAGCTGGGACTACAGGCGCCCGCCACCACGCCTGGCTAATTTTTTTTTTTTTTTTTTTTTGTATTTTAGTAGAGAATTGGGTTTCACCATGTTGCCCAGGTGGTCTCAAACTCCTGAGCTCAGGCAATCTGCCTGCCTCAGCCTCCCAGGGTGCTGGGATTACAGGTGTGAGCCACAACTCCTGGCCTATCACATTCATTTATAATAAAAAATGATACAACTGTGTTGTAGCAGTAGGCCTCCGGATGGATGCAAATTTGTCTACAATTTTTTTTTTTAGTCAACGTAATCACCAGCAGGGTAGGAGACATTCACATTCTGGAGCTGACGGGAAGGGATATTAAGAAAAAGAGCCAAGCCGACTGACCCACTCAGGACCTCATTAATACTAGACATCTTTATCTGTGTTTAACTATAATTTATTCTCCAGAGAAAAAGTGAGAAGAAAACCCAAGTATTCTTTTGGGTTATTACTTCATGTAGGGCCTCCCTCGAGCATTATTTTTAACTCAAAAATAGATTTTTGGCAACCATGTTGTTATAATAATAATAGAGCAAACAGTAAAAAACAAAAATGTCACATCAAGATTTTTAGAAGAAGGCTGCCTTATTACTTTGAGTTACTCCTACGTGTTTGTAATCCTTATATTATAAACTGTTGGCTGCTGATTTTTTGTTTTGTCCTGTCAGCCAGAGTCTGACATGATGACATATGACTGGCAGAGTTGTGTTCCTTGTAGAGCAGGGGAGCAGAAGGCCATTCCGTGGTTAAGACAATGAGGAGATTAACAAATTGGCTTTTAAATCAAAATGCCATTTTGTGTAGAATTTGTATTTTGTTTGTCAAAAATACTTGTTTTCCATTCCTAGGAAAAAATCAATCAATCAAGCAAATTAATTCAACACACCCTTTATGAGCTTGATACAACCTACAAACATAGATACAACCTAGAGTACATAGTGTGAGATTAATGTATTCATTGATTCATTTATTCATTCATTCATTCAAAAATATATATTAAATATCTAGCGTGTGCCAGACACTGTTTATGACATTGGGGTAAAGCAAAGACCATACGTTGTAGTCCAGTAGAGGAAAGTAGATAATAAGCAACCAAAAATATACATATATAATATGTTAGTTGGTGATAGTGCTTGAAAGAAGTAAAAAGTTTAGTAAGGGGGTGGAAAAGGATGGGTAGTGATGCCACTTATTGTTCAGTAGGAGTCTCCAAGGGCCATGAAACAGTGAAAGAGCATATTTTTCTGGAGTGATACCAATTTTGGAAAAATTCTATGGACTACTAATGTGCACTATCTGAAGGACTGTAATCTTATAGAAAAGGATCTTATGACTCAGGTCTATGATAAACAATTTTTCAAAGTAAATTACTTTTGAGAGTGGGCTATAAAATGGTTTTAAAATCAAATCTAATCAGTGTTGGACAGGGACACTATAAGAAAAGATAAATACATAATACTCTTTCTCGTAACATAAATATAAAAAATCTTACAAAATAGAACATAATGATCAAGTTGGGTTTATTCCAATCATGGAAGATTAAAAAGCAATATAACTTACCACATTTACAAAATAAAAGAAGAAATGAATGTTTTTCTAAGTAAATACAGAAAAGAAATTTGAATTTAACATTTTCGATAATTTAAAAACACTCAAACTTGTAATAAAAATGAATTTTTCCAACTTGACAAAGTGTGTCTGACATCATATTTAATTATGAAATACTTGGCCAGGCGCGGTGGCTCACACCTCTAATCCCAGCACTTTGGGAGGCTGAGGAGGGCAGATCACCTGAGGTCAGGCGTTCAAGACCAGCCTGACTAACATGGTGAAGCCCCATCTGTACTAAGAATACAAAAATTAGCCGGGCATTGTGGCACATGCCTGAGTCCCAGCTACTTGACAGGCTGAGGCAGTAGAATAGCTTGAACCTGGGAGGCGGAGGTTGCAGTGAGCCGAGATTGTGCCACTGCACTCCAGCCTGCACAACAGAATGAGACTCCATCTCAAATAATAATAATCATCATAATGAAATACTTAAAACTTACTCCATAAAATCAGGCATAAGGCAAGAATACCATTGTAGCCACTTATATCCAATATTGTACTGGACCATGTATTTACTGAATAAAATAAAAGGACACAAATATCAAGGGATTAGAAAAATAACATGGTTGTGTATGAAGGTGCAAGGACCTCCTGTGACGCTATTCCTGAATAGTCTGAAACACTCATTCTACAATAACAGAATTGTAGCAATCAAATATGTAAGGTGAGCTATGTAGTGGTATTCTGAGAAGCAGCATGGTGTGGTGGTTAAAATTATGGACTCTGGAGCCAGGCTGCTAGAGTGTAAAAACCCTATGCCACCTCTTGCTAGCTAAGTAGCTTTGGGAATCTTACTTATTAATCTGTGCCTCAGTTTCTCATCTGTGAAATGGGAATAACATTATCTGCTTTATGGGATTATTATGAGGATTAAATAAATGAATGCTTGTAAAACACTTAGAATAGTGCCTGACACATAAGTGGTATGCATTCATTTAGTAAATAATGACTTGGAAAAACAAAATTTGGACTATGAAATTTTGAAATTTTAAGTTGAAAATTAAAATGGTTTTATTCACTTATATTGTCTGTCCAAATAATCAGTATCACATGGTTACACTTAAGTAGTACATGTTAACAAATGTGCCCATGGTAAGAATACATTCTAAATCTTAATAAAATGCATCTTAAATCACTAGTAATAGTACTGAAAATGTGACCTACCAAATACTTATGATTGTAAAGTAAAAGTTAAAACTAGTATTATATAAACAACTTTGATAATATACTGTTGAATGATAATTGTCATCCTGGAAACATGAAACTACACTGGAAAGCGGTTTCTAATTATCATTCATGTCTTTAGGTATAACATGTGATTTAATTAATACATACAATCATTACAAAATCATGACAGATAAGAAAAAACTATGGTCAGCATTAAAAAGTGACTAGCCTATTATGTCAGATGTTATGCAGATTGTCAGATATTATGTTTACTTATTAATAGCAAATTGTATAAATTTTTTAGGACCTGAAAGACTGTCTTTCCCACAATGTTGATTCTCAAGAATGGAATCGTAATTTTTTTTCTTGAACACTCATTTTGTCTCCATTCAATAATAAACTCTCATCACAATATCCTTCCTCTGAATCCTCATCCTGATATATATCTGTGAGTTCTAGTACCAAGGGCTCAGCAGTGCATCTCACCAGCTTCAAACCCCATGTCTCTATTTGATTTCTGCTATACCCATAGGGTGTGTGTTTGATGCCATTAATTTAATAATATCAAGAAGGTCCACTAAGTTCACTGGCATAAGCATTCCCAAGAATGGTCCCAGTAATCATTTTCTACTGTCAGATCATTCCAGAAAACACTAAAAATCTGTTAACTCATTTTCCTGGGTTTAGCAATTAAAATTTAAGTAGAAATAGTAGTTTTTATATTTTAGTCTTCCTTTTCTTGAATTAGGAAATAGATTTTAGTCTTGGCATTCTAACTTTAAATTTTAAATAATACAAAACATATTGTAATCCAGTGCAATTTATTGGAATACTGTAAAGAATTGGATTTTAAATAATAGTGTATGGAGTGCTGTGAGGTTATTTTAATAATTATATGGTAGTCCTGTATGTTTTTTTCAAAATGTTGATGTCTAGATTATATTTAGAAACAGAAGGATCTTTCCTGAAGCAGAAGGAGGGCCTGGGACTCATGGTTATGATTTGAGATTGTCCCACCCCCATAATCTCCACTGCTCACTGCATAGTATGCTCATGATCCATTCACTCTGTTTAAAATGTTACAATATTAGTTAAGATTGGGTTCATCTTTTAGTTTTACTTTGAGAGATATAGCAAACCAGTTTCTGAGAGCTGATTTCTATTTAAAGAACTGTGCAAAGCACTGAGGAAATGTAAAATTAAAAATAAAATATACACCTACTTTTCCACATACCTTGATCAATTTCATATAGCTATTATAGGGGCACATTCAGAGCTGCTGCTCTAAGGATTCCTTATTCCACAAAGAAAACAGTTTCCGTGGGTTTTGGCAGCCTAATATTTTGTTATGCTTTATACAGGTAGGAAGGAGACTAGGCTGATTGAAGAGATTCATTATAATATAGTTTCAGCTCCTTCATCCTGTCTGATGGGGAAAAGTGAAGAAGAATCTGCTAAAAATAGATAAGCAGAATGCTGGATCAACAAAATAAGGAGACCTTTTCTTCTTTAGGTTTGTTTCCTAAAAAGGCCTGTGGGAACTCTTATTTCTAAACAAGACCCGTGAATTAATTAGCAGATAGTAAAAATACGTGCATTTCAAAAATAAAAATCGACACTTGATTCATTTGTACCACATAAAAAGAGCTAAGACTTGGTGGGAAGAAGCATTCTTACACGCAAGCTATCCTTTCACAGGCAGAACAGTTTTATCCTTTCAAAGTTAGCTGAAAAGGAAAAAAAAATCTATATACCAAACCCCATCTTCTAAATTACCCCCATTGAAAATGAAAGATGGGTTTTGGAGTTGAAGATTTCAGAGAGCAGATGTAGAAACTGAGATTTTGGCAGCTTCTATCAGAAACTAATGAGCTTTGGGGAAACCCAGCTGATGCAGAGTTTGGTAGATTACTATAAAAGCTACAGGGTGTCTAACACCTGTAGTGAACCAGCTTCAAGATGGAACATGGAAACTGACCAGAGGTAGCCTTTCCAAATTACTTATAAGATTATTCAACAGTATAAAAAAAATGAAAACACTGCCTAATGTAATATTATTCAATATATCTAAACTTTACCTTCCTATTAATAAATACACCACATATGCATATTCCTTTAAAGTAGGAGTGATGATACCTTAAATTCTTGGTGGGTGGCTTACATGGTCCATTAGTCACCATAATACTATGGCTGGGCTTTTTTTAGTGGTTGCTACCTAAGACAATCAGTGGATAATACAATGGCTCTCAGTGAGAGGCCTGGGGCCTTTGGCCAGGTGGTAGGAGAGCAGAGGGATAGTGTGAAACACTGTAGTAGAAGAAAGTGCTGGCAGACCACAAAAGCTCACATTTCTTATACTCTGTAGTAAGGAACTTCCTTTCTGTGGCTGGTTCCTCTTACAGTTTTGCAGTTTACTTTCTTGCCATGAATGGTAATATACTAAGCAGCTAATTTCAGTGTGTTCATCCTAAATATAATTAGTACATGTTTGGCTCTTCAGGAATCTGCACATCTGACTGTAGGTTTTACAGGGATATACAAATTAGACAATCGTTATGTGTTGATGCTGGTAAGATGCCGTTATGGGACTTGAAGTCAATATTCATACACATGTATTTTTCAGTTGCTCAGTCCTGCTGTATCAATATGTGTGTTTGGAAGGGTATGAATAAAAGTGGAGGTGGGGGCTATTAACAAGAATGGACAGAAATACCTGTGCCAAAGATTGTGGCCCCCAAGTGTATTAGACCTTTCCAAACCATCTCAGCATCCTACCAACACCTTCCCAATTCATAGGTCTAATTCAGTGTTTCCCATAAACTCTAATCTCACTGTGGGCACTACCCCTTGAGTCCAGTGGATCCATCTTGGTAGCTCTTAGCCTGTAGAACCTCTAATTACTTACCATTAAATTTTAGCATAAAGTTCAAGTCTCTAATCACAACCTAAAATATTCTATACAAGTTCATCTCGTCTACCAAATTGTCACTGTTGTCTGGAAAACATTCAGGTATCCTTTCTCTTCTCTGAATGTTCCGTGCTCTTCCTTTGTCAGAGTCTTTGCCTCATCCTTTCCTCCGCTTGCTGTGCTCTTCCTCATTCTTCATTTTTGTAATTGAAGTATAGTCTTTATTTGGCAGTATCTAAGGAGCAGAGCTGTCAGATGTTAAGTGAAACATGGTGAAAAATGGCAACTGCAGTGATATCAGTATTTCCATTTGTTTGGATTTCTTTATGACAAATTATCATATACATGTGGGAGAAGTCTAAACGTCCTTCTGATTTTTTTGTGAAAAAGTGAAGGAATGTTAAGTCATTTTCCATGTGGCACATTAAAGCTGCCAAAAACAAATCTAGCCTGAATTTGGGTACTTAATTATATAATTAAGAAATCTGTATCGGGCACATTTTGTATTCAGAAATCTGCAGTGATTTCCACTTAGGACCTTAACAGTGTGTTTGCAGAGATTAGTGATTCCCAAGTTCAAATCTTGTGAACTCATCTCTTAATCCATAAATACTTATTGGACAACTACTACATGTAAGTCTTTCTAAAAGTGAGCATGTCAAATTTCTAGTTATCGTGTAAACATGTCCTGAGAGAATAGAAGCATTAGAATCAACCTGGGAAGATATTTTACTCTCTTACAAGGGTTACTTAAGAATGTATAGTGTGCCCATCACTGTGCTAGGCAACAAACTTTGTTGTTCCTTGAGAATTAAGAGTTCCTGATCTCAGAAAGGTCACTTTCTGGCAGAAAAAGTCTTAAAATTTAATTTCAGTGTATTCTCATAAATACAATAAAGTAAACATGTTAACGATACAAAATAATTAATGGTGAGAGAGGTGACAGTGGATCATTAGGAAGGTTTTCCTGAAGTGCCTGAGTTTTGAAAAAAGAAATAACTCATATTATCATCATAGAGTGTTCCCAGACTCCCCCTGCCACCTGGAGCCAAGGTTCTTTTCTTAGTTTCTTTCTCTCCATTGCCTTGCTAGAAAGGGGCTGCCTTTGGCTGATCAGTTTTTTGATTATCACAATCAAGAGATGGAAGAAGGTGACCACATGAGTGAACCAAGGCTGGGAAAGGAGTTTGGGGTTAATTTAGGAGGACAAATAGGGGATGCTATTGTCTATCAGAAGAATAAACAGGAGAGAAAGGTACAGACTTTAAAAAGTGTAGCTCTTCTACATGATGTATCACATTTATTGCTTCAAGAACTTAAATGTCGTAGAGTAGCGTAGAGACACGTGAAGTAATAAATGTTCCACCCATTATTTTCAGATCTGGGAGTGAACCATATGGGACACAGAAGGGTAAGTGGATATTTACTGGGAAGATGAAAGTGACATCCAACCAGAGAAATCAGAATGGCAGAGGCATAAATACATGAAATAGCATGGGCTTTTAAGCTGACTCTAAGAAAGTTAGTATTGACAGCTGTACAGAGGGAAGGGAAATGTAATGGCATGGACATGTCAGTAGATGCAGCTGTGTCTATAGGATACGCCATCTTAATATGGATAATTTCTAATCAGTCTAATGGTTCATAATTTTAACAGCTGTTTGACTGACTCTTAGCATAAATTGCCACACTACCAGCTAATTGACTTGACGTCTGGTGACAGAGTCTTAATTGCTTGTAAAGAAATGATGATTGGATATTAGGCTGAATTGATCCATTTAGCACATTTACAATCTTTTGGTATTGTCATCTATCCTTTCCCTTGTGTTTTACCTTCTATCTCTTTCACAAATAAAGTGTAGCAAAATGGTATTGATATTAACATCACTTCATTCCTGTGAAACGGGTTGTATTGTCTCTGGTCTGTATTGTTACTGTCTTATCTCCAGAGGTAGATTCAAGGTAATATTAGTCAAGACTAAGCTTCAGGACCTATCACTTCCCTTGGGCTCATTTCACGTGGATCTAAATTTTGACATATAATCGTATCTTTTTTCTTAAACAGGAACCCCAAAGTTGTATAAGATTCAGGCCCTATAAAACCTGATTCTACTCCTGCAGTTATCTCTGACACCAAAGGTGCATCGCAAGGTGAAATAGTTGTCAACAGTATTTTAATAAGTCCTTGAAGCCACATTCTAGTTTCTTATTATTATCATTTGGTAGACTCCTAAAATTTGATGTGATTTTTGACCCAGATGTTAAAATGTAAATTATTCAAGGTGTAGTTTGCTCTCCAAAGGGAGTACGTAAATGTGATTATAAAGTGATTCTAAAAATTCTGTATTGCCAATTCAGATATAATTACTGGGTGATTGAAGACTTTGTCTCCTCATAATAATAAATAAATATACCTGCTATGCATTGTAAATATTAAATCAGATTTTATACATCTTTCTACTAAACAACTTTATTAGTTCACTAGGGCTGTCATAAGAAAGTGCAGTAGATACCCCTCTATTAGCAATTTTGCTTTCTGCAATTTCAATTACCTATGGTCAGCTGCAGTCCAAAAATATTAAATAGTAAATTTCGGAAATCAAGTTCTAAGTTTTAGATTGCACATCATTCTGAGTAACATGATGAAATTTCATGCCATCCTTCCCTGTCCCATCTGGTACCTGAACCCTCTCTTTGTCCAGCATATCCACACTGGAGACACTCCCCACCCCTAAGTCGCTTAGTAGCCCTCTCCATTATCAGTTCCACTCTCAAGGTATCACTGTGCTTGTGTTCAAGTAACATTTATTTTACTTAATAATGGCACAAAAGTATAAAACTAGTGATGCTGGCACTTCAGATATACCAAAGAGAAGCCATAAAGTACTTCCTTTAAAGGTGAAAGTTTTTGACCTAAGAGAAGAAATTTTTTTTTTTGCTAAAATCTACAGTAAAAAGAAACCTTCTATTAGTGAAATTGTGAAGAAGGAAAAAGAAATTTTTGCTAGTTTTGCTGTCGAACTTCAACTACAAAAGATACAGCCACAGTGCCTGATAAGCACTTGGTTAAGATGGAAAAGGCATTAAGTGTGTGAGTGGAAGACATGACCAGAAATGTCTTCTGATTAAGATCTACTGGGGGTCTTGGAATGTATTCCCCACAGATAAGGGGGTACTACCATACCACATACTGGCGGGCTCAAACAGTAGAAATTAATTGTTTTACGGTTCTGGGGTCTGAAAGTTTGCGATCTAAGTAAAGGCAGGGTGGGTTCCTTCTGAAGGCCATGAGGGAGAATATGTTCCAGGCCTCTCTCCCAGCTTCTGGTGGTTTGCCTGCAACTTTTGTTGTTCCTTAGCAGCAGCAGCAGCCAAGGCAACAAATCTCTGCCTTTATTGTCACAAGGCATTCTTTCTGTGTGCATGTCTGTGTCCACATTTCTTCTTTTTACAAAGACACCAGTCATATTGGATTAGGGGCCCACCCTACTCCAGAATGACCTCATCTTAACACAACTAATTCTATCTGCAACGACCCTATTTCCAATTAGTTCACACTCTGAGGTCTTCAGGGTCAGGACTTCAACCTATGAATTTAGGGGGGCAGTATATACAATTCAACCCATAACAACAATTCATGATAGTAAATGGTTCAGAAAGAACACTGTCAACATTCATTAATTGGTTTGCTTCTGCTGTAGACAGTGCTTAGCATTCAAAAAAGCAGCTCTAGGTATTTATCTTCAGTAGTCACAGGCAGATTTGGGACAGCTAAAAGTATTGAGCATTTGTTTAATGTCAGTAGACATGAATATAAGCGTTTATTATTTTTATGGTCTGGAGTTTAGAAAATATCATATTTGCCCACTGGGTTGCAGCCTCAAGTCACATTTCAATTCTGGGGCCTGCAGCAGAAAACTTTTAAAAAGCAGCTGATGTTGAAAGATATAAATTATGATCCTTCTTGTCCTATTACACCTTCACAGCTTCTTGGTTTTTCCTTTCAAGGGGGGATACTGTGGACAGTTTTGGAATTCTGTCGAATATTCAGGGTATCTGTGTCTTAATAAAACATCCTGTATTGAATCTGTACTCACCCATTAAAAACAAACTATAGATACTTCATTAGAAATAGAATTTGAAAATTCCATCCTCTACACCTCTCACTGAGATAATGGCTTCCTTAAATTTTTGAGCAAAGTTGAACAATTCATTTCATCATCTATAATTTATTCTTAATTTTAACTAATGAAATGGAATCATTAAGAAGGAAATTAAGGGGGAGACAGCAAAGAAGAAAAAGAAGAAAGGGGGATCACCAAATGTGAAGAAAAGAGAAAATACTTTTTTTCTGAATTTTCAGAAAGCCTCTCTTAAATAAGTATTGAAGTTCCGTAAATAATTCTGTCTGCAGAGGATAAAAGGAGCAGATTGACCAATTACTTTCAAAGTGTTTGATCATATCCATGTTTTCATCAATTATTCAAGCTTTAGGAGTCATCAAAGAATCCTAATGCGTAACTCAAAATGAGGAGCAAAAGCTAAGATATTGGCAAATGCTTTTCATGTTTCAAATTCCTCCCACTTATAAGCATATGTGCTTTTGAATGTTGGGCAGATTTAAATCTTTGTGCGTGGGAAGGAGGTTGACAAGTTAGCCTTTTGGACAAAAGGGAAGAAGGACATAAAGATGTTAAAAAGCCACGTTGGCAAGTAGAGCTGGAGGTACAGGATGAAATGACACCCTTGGGGTAATGTGACCCAATCTCAGGTTATATTCCATTATGCCACACCCTGTGCCTGGCTACACATTTGCCACTCCAGGCCATGCAGTGATTCACCATATAGAATAGTCAGACCTGAGTCTTTGAACAAAAACTAGCTGCCAAGAACAGTTTAAGAATCATAAGAAGAATAAAATTAGGTGATTAGACAGAAGAAAGAGGAAGGATGATACAGTACGATCCTATAATAATGCAAAAGTAAGTTCCAAAGAAACGTTTCTACTAAGTCTGAAATATATTACTTAGTTTTATCCGGATTGTAAGTTACCAGACCATTTTATGGGCGCTATAATGTCACTAGAAGTGCATGTCTAACAAAATAATAGAGTACATTACCAATTCTGCTGTGATGGCTACTGCAGAGAAACTATTAGACCCATTTGTCAATGTACCTTGGTGTCTAACAATTTTAAAGAATGAGTAGTTGTGGAAACTGTTCAACATTTTAAAGACATCATTTCTCCTCAGACACATTCCATTGAATCATCAATTTTGGGTACATCTATTTGTCCACCCATGCTTTTCCTGTAAAGCTGATTGAAAAGAAAACAACAAAAACACATTTTGAATGGCAGAATAGAAAATACTAACGATGTATGAATTTGAAAGGTCTATTTATTGTTTCAAACAAGATTGATATTTTGTTATATTTTGGGTATTGTGCAAGTTGGCACAAAACATTAAAATAGAATATATACAAAGTAGATCTTCAAAATATGAAAATCTGCTTTGCAATGAAATAAATTTGAGGTTGGAGATAGCAGTATTCGTGCCATTATAAAGAATTTCTTTAGAGTGGATACATTTAGCAGGCATTTTCAAAGCATAGCTTTAGGAACAGTTTATAGTAATAGATTAATGCAAAGGAGTTTGCTTTACCTGCTCTCCCTTCAACCTTCATTCACTGATCTTGTGTTCCCAATCCTTTATAATCCTAAACACCAACCCACTTCACCTTCCAACTATTTTAACAATTATTAAATGGGTGAGTTAATAAGAGGAAAGAAGAGAGCATGGCGATTTATTCCAAAAGAAAGAACTCCTTGTTTGCTCTGTGCCCTTGAGGAAGTCAGTTCCGTCAATCATTAGATAGGGGGCTGGACTCGGTAATCCATGAAGTCCCTCCCAGATCTACTGTGTTAAGATGCTAAGTGAGGACACTAAAATCAAGGCTTATAAAAAAACAAAAGCAAATGGCAGTGTGAAACCAACTTTCTTTTTTTTTTAGGGTTATTATAGTTTTTTTTTAAATTATACTTTAAGTTCTAGGGTACATGTGCACAACGTGCAGGTTTGTTACATATGTATACATGTGCCATGTTGGTGTGCTGCACCCATTAACTCGTCATTTACATTAGGTATATCTCCTAATGCTATTCGTCCCTCCTCCCCCCACCCCATGATAGGCCCCGGTGTGTGATGTTCCCCACCCTGTGTCCAAGTGTTCTAATTTGTTCAATTCCCACCTTTGAGTGAGAACATGTGGTGTTTGGTTTTTTGTCCTTGTGATAGTTTGCTGAGAATGATGGTTGTGTGAAACCAGCTTTCTAAATTTTCTTCAAATATTTGAAAACAACTTTTCAGATATAAGCTTCAGCATTGTAATATTTTGGATTGTATGCTACTTGGGAGGCTGGGGCAGGAGAATGGTGTGATCCCGGGAGGCGAAGCTTTCAGTGATCCTAGGTCGCGCCACTGCACTCCAGCCTGGGCAACAGAGTGAGACTTCGGCTCAAAAATAAATAAATAAGTAAATAAATAAATAATAAATAAATAAAAGAAATGCTGTTTACTAGTTTTGGGACATGGAGTAGATCACTTCACCTTTATAAACCAAAATTCCCCACTGTGTAAAACAAGAATATTGATATTAGTGTATAGGTAGTTGAAGATTAAATGAGGTGGTACAGGCAAAGGTTTAGTTCCAACAAAATGTTCAGTAATATTAGCATTTATTATTTTTATCTAGATGTGTATTGGCAATAATTAATGTATTCAGTTACTAATTCAAAAATATGCATGTATATTTTAGATCAAGCATTGCATTAAATGCTAGGGACCCCACAGAACAATCTCTTCTCCTCCCTGTTAGTTACTATTTGATTATTTAAGAGTGAACTGATATATGTTTGTGGGAGAGCATATATTTTGAATGTATTAGCTTTTGTTTTAAAACTCTGTATGACTGAGATGGAAATGTAACAAGATTCAAGTGAGTAAAACATAACTTTCATATTTCTGCTAGTAAGCACAATTCAACTCTGGTCTTCCTTTTATTGGTAGCAGAAAATTCAGTCTTGCAATTTGAGGTAACTTGGCTACCTCCTATCTCAAAGTGATCCTCTTTGGGTTCAATTCAGGATATCCCACCACTGTAATCACCCAATGGGTTTTTCTTGCCTGCTGCACAGACAAAACCAGTTCACCGAGACCGTGGTATTGTAATAAAGAAAGAGTTTAAGTAATGCGATGCTAGCCACGTGGTAGAATCACTTAAATCAGTCAAAAGGCTCAGAGGGTTAGAGGCTTTCAAATAGTTTTGTGGGCAGAAGACTACAGAATAGGTGCTGCTTATTAGCTGGGGAACCAATTTTCCACATCATAGGGATGTGGAAAATGGCCCTCATGCGCTGAGTCTGCCTCTGGCTGGGGCCACAGGATGATTGTGGATTGTGTCTGGATGGGGTCAGTCAGTTGCCGGAATGTGAAAGTCTGTAAAACATCTGGAAAGCGCAATCTTGGGTTCTACAGTCATGATGTTAACTATAGGAGCAGTTGATGAAGCTATAAATCTTGTGACCCCTGGCTACATGACTCTTGAGCAGTAAGGGATTATAGAAACCATGCCTACATTTTAGCAGACTTCATGCCCCTCCCACCTAATCTTGTAGCCTTCCATTAGTCTTACAAAGGCAGTTTCAGCCCCCAGAGAGGGATCAGTTTTAGGGAGGGACTATTACCATCTTTGCTTCAAAGTTAAAGGATAAACTAAACTCCTCCCATGCCTAGCCAGCCCCACACCCAGGAATGAGCGAAGCCAGCAGCCTGCGAGGCTAGAAGCAAAATGGAGTCAGCCATGCTCAATTTCTCCCACTGTCGTAACCTCTGCAAAGGAGGTTTCACAGCTAGGGCTGCCCACTCTGCAGCTTTGTGCAGCTGTGGACTCCCATGACATCAAGCTAGAGTGACTCTTTAGGCTTGCTGATTGTCAACCCTTAACTCTGTTTTGTTCCTTAGCCATGGTGTTGAGAACTTGTGAGTGCTAAAAAAACAAAAAACAAACAAACAAACGAAACCACCACAGGTGGGGCGGGGACTATCTTAGGCCTTCTCTTTACCCAGAGCTGCCTTGCTGACATTTCCACCTATTGCAGCTTAGTTTGTTGAAGGCAATCAGCAAGGTTATTTTCTTCTCAAGTTTCAGAGTTCACTGGGAGTGAGTCCCCAGTACAAGAGTGACTAAATATTTTGGGAAGTTTCTATCACCCAACTGGCCAGAGTTTCAACCCCAGAGCAGGTTCAGGGAAGACGGCAACCCATACTGTCTACACTCCTTTTGTTTCACTTTCCCTATCTCTCCTCTTCAGTGCTGTAGAAAAACTGCTCATATGGCATCACTTATCTTTTCCACCTTCACTGTGGCCTTGAACCCTTTGCTCCCAGTCCTATAAGATTTGGTTCTTGATATTTAAATCCAAGCTTTTGGAACTTTTTTTCTCTCCAGCAGCTGGTACTTGCAATTCAAAACCATGGTTTTAAAGACGATTGTCTGCACTGTTGACTTACAAGGGTCAAATTAGTTGCTCAAAGGCCAAAAATGTGCATCTTTGTTCTCTCTGAATCAACCTTACCCTGAGGCATAAAGTCCTTTTTGCTGCTTATATATGGTAAAAAAAACATAACTAAAATAAATTGAAAAATTCTTCACTTAGTTTAATATCAAAATACCCCGCTACAGAACAAACCCACAGTGGAATAAAATGATAGTTGTCCTGTATATTTATCTAAGTTTGCCTGTATATTTATCTAAGTTTAGCTTATCTCCATAAGCTAAAATAAAAACAAAACAATAAATGTTTTAATTATATACCTCTGTAGTCTAACTTAAATAATGTTCCTCCGTTAAAACAAAATTAATGCTAAAATGTTTTTGCTATAATAGAGCTGCACATGCTGTCACTAAATTTGCTTTTCCAAAATGTTTCAACACGGCCATGCTGTCTTGGTACAATCTTAGCTATAAACATGATTCATTTATATATTGAATGCCTATGTGCCAGGCACTAGGTGTAAGCAACTGAGAAAGAATGATGGTCATGTCCCTAATTTCCTAAATGCTGAGAATTCCTCTCTGACCAAATGAACATCATTTTTCAAACAGTAACAGCCTCCCAAAGCTTGCCTTTCCAGGAAGTTCACAGCCAAACCTGGAATCTTCACCTGTTCTGTATGGTGGTAGAGTTAATTGTGTATTTTGTATTTCTTTCTCCACCACTGGAGAGAGCACTCTGTTACATGCCCAAAAGAGTTATTTCAGGATGCACAATTTTAAGGCAGAGTTAAAAAGTTAAAGGCAGAGTTTAAAATCCTTTTTTTGAAGGCAGAGATTAAAAGTCTCTTTTAAGTGAATAGTATACAGAAAAACAATGTATTTCTTTTTTTTTAGAAAACAATTAAAACATATTTCCAACCTAACAGCTGTTATTTTCCCAAGATACAGTTAGCTGTAGAAGGGTAGGAAATGATTCTGTAAGTTTAAACAGCACAAATTTTGTGTCGTTCCTTTCCTCCTGCCTTCTTGCTTTCAAATGGATGCAGCATAAAGACATCTCTCCTCACAGTTCTTGGTTAATAAAATAATCTCATAGTCTGACTCTAATATTACTAAACTCAAATGAATAATATATCAAAATCTGAAGAGATGAATCATATTTTTTGGCTACACGGGGGCTTTCAAATCTCCATTATGTCTAGGTTTTTAAAACAAAAACATTTATTTTGAGCTTTCTTTATTCTTATAGTACATGATCTGATGGGAAGTAAGTATGAATTAAAGATGATCATGAGATTAAAATAAATTAACTCTTTCAGGACACCAGAGTTTTATAACTTAGACACTACATTTTCACAAATGCGAAATTTGAAATATACATTGTTCACCTCCTCCAGGCCATTGTTTCTCAAACTTCTACAATATATACCGTGTCTTTAAGACAAAAACAAAAACTAGTACAAAAATCTTCTCTTCGAACCCCAGTGTTAAATCATTTTTATTACATTGTTACTTAAAAATATGCAAACAAAACCAAGCATAAACCTGACCAACACAGTGAAACCCTGACTCTACTAAAAATAAAAAAATTAGCCGGGCATGGTGGCAGGTGCCTGTAATCCCAACTGCTAGGGAGGCTGAGGCAGGAGAATCACTTGAACCCAGGAGGCAGAGGTTGCAGTGAGCTGAGATGGCGCCACTGCACTCCAGCCTGGGCAACAGAGCCAGACCCTGTCTCAAAAAAGAAAGCCAAGCATAAACACTCTGTGCTTATATCTCTCACAAAACATAATTATAACGCAGTGTGCTGTATTATGATAATTCTAATATTTTTTGGAGCCTCTGCACAGTATCGTTGTTTGCCTTTTGCTATCTCTGTTCTTTTCTCATTAAAATTTCTTGAGGCCAGTGGCCAGGCGGGGTGGCTCACTCCTGTAATCCCAGCACTTTGGGAGGTGGAGGCAGGCAGATCACCTGAGGATGGGAGTTCGAGACCAGCCTGACCAACATGGAGAAACCCCCTCTCTACTAAAAATACAAAATTAGCTGGGCGTGGTGACGCATGCCTGTAATCCCAGCTACTCGGAAGGCTGAGGCAGGAGAATCACTTGAACCTGGGAGATGGAGGTTGTGGTGAGCTGAGATCGCGCCATTGCACTCCAGCCTGGGCAACGAGAGCAAAACTCCATCTCAAAACAACAACAACAAAAACAACAAAAACTTCTTGAGGCCAAAACAATAGTATCTACAAACATAAACACTGGGTTCATATGGCAGTACTTGGCTAAATTATTATGGGAAATCAAAACACAAATAAGAATATTCAAAGATAATTTTCCAAAGGGACAAATTCAAATATAAAAAACTATCAAAATGTTATTTAACTCAGTTATTAACAAGGAAACCAGTAAAATGTTAACTGGTTTAATATAGAATTCAAATTAATACACATATATGGTTGAGTCAGGAATGTTGAAATGAATCTACAAATAGATGAAAAACTGGCTTTTTCCCCTAGGTTGCAGTGGAGAGAAAGATCAGTTGTTCCTCCACCAAAAGGAATTTACATGTCTTTGGATAAGTATTATTTTAATTGCTACCATTTATATATAATTTATAGCCTTGTAAAATAGCTCAATCAGCCCTCCATAGAATCAGATAACTTGAAACTATATGTTAAATATATGTTAAATAATGCCTGCTTTTCCAATGAAGATACCTGGTGTTCTTTTGGTTCATTATTTGGCTCATAATTTGTTCATTCAGTATATTTAAGAGGAATGTACAGACCCTATAGAACCTATCCATGGATCGCATGGAAATTCCAAAACCCTCTGTCTCTATTGCACACAACAAGCATCTTCAATGGAGCTATCTCCGTTAAGAACTGACCTCTAGCCACATATAGAAGCTCCATATGAGCCCTATTGTCTTTAAGGAATATATGGCTCTTACTTCAGATATAAACATAAGCAACCTCTTTTAATAAGTTGGATGACCTCTTCTGAGGGAATAACTATGACAACTAATCTCACATCTTTATATGTGAAAATTTTCGCCTAAGGATAGATAATTACAATGATAAGCCAAGCCTTCAGTAAAAATGTATTGAGTTTTGTTCTTTCTTTTTTTGGGAGGGAGTGGAGTGGAGAGCAATTACTATACCAGGTACTGTACTAAGTACTTTATGTCAACAAAAAAAAAGTCAAACTCTATAAAGTATTTAAAAAGGTTTATTTTGAGCCAAATACGAGTGGCTAAGGCCCAAGACAGTCTCAAGAAGTACTGAGAACGTGTGCCCAAGGTGGTTGGATTACAACTTGATTTTACACATTCTAGTGGGACAGAACTTACAGGCAGGCGTCAATCAATACTATGAGTTATACATTGTTTGAATCCATAAAAGTGGGACAACTAGAAGCAGGGTCTTCTAGGTCGTAGGTGGATTTGAAGATTTTCTGATTGGCAATTTGTTGAAAGAGTTAAGTTATTATCTGAAGACCTGGAATCAATAGAAAGGAGTGTCTAGGTTAAGAAGAGATTGTGGAGACCAAGGTTCTATTATGTAGATGAAGTCTCATAAGTGGCTACCCTTAGAGGCAATAGGTGGCAAATGTTTCCTATTCAGATCTTTAAAAGGTGCTTAACTCTCAGCTAATCTCTTCAGGCTCAGAAAAAGAACTAGAAAGGGAAGGGGATTCTCTACAGAATGTACACTTCCCTCACAAGAGACAACTTTGCCGTGGCCATTTCAAAATATGTCCAAGAAATATATTTCAGGGTAAAATAATTTCTTTCAGGGCCTGCAGTCTGTCATGTGATGCTAGACTAGAGTGAGTTAGAATTCGGTATCTTACAGCTGTAAAGATACTTTTACATTTTGTCATTCTTAAGATCTCTGTTTCAGTGCTAATGCTGGTCAGTTGTGCCTGAATTCCAAAGGGAAGAGAGTATAGTAAGGCATGTCCAACCCCCACTTCCCATCATGGCCTGAACAAGTTTTTCAGGTTTACTTTGGAATCCTCTTGGCCAAGAGGAGGGATCCATTCAGTTAGATGGAGGGCTTAGAAATTTATTTTTGGTTTACATGCATATATATTTTTTCATTAAATATCAAAATATAATGCTATTAATGTGTACATTTTATGGGTGAGAAAATTCTGCCTGAACCACCCACATGGCAAGTTTTGAAAAAAAGATTATTTGAATGAAAAACAGGACAAAACCAAGTGTGTCCTGTTTGTGTAAGCATTTGATGAGGTCTTCTGTAACTAACAATCAGGATAGTATCTTAATTAGATTAGATGGAACAACTGGTTTGCTATCCCAAAGTCAGATGTTCAGTCAATATTTATGGAACGTGTCCTAGTCATTCTCACTTCATCTGGGAAATTGAGTGTCCAGGCTACATATTTCATAGTGCTATGTATACAGTTGTCATAGCACTTGACAAATGGCATTAAGTTATCTTGTATGTGTTTATGTCTCCTTTGACTTCAATGGCTAAGCTACGAAGTTAATTTAGAGGAATGGCCGTGTGTCCTTAGTACTTTGCATGAAGACTGCCACATCCTAGGAGCTAAATATATGCTTTTGAATTAATCTAAACTATGCATATGCATTAAAGATAAGCCGTAAATTTGAACCTCTGGAAAAATTTACTCCCAAGTCACTAGTTCCAAAGATTTCACTTCTGTTTTCAAAATGTTCAGTGCCATTAGTTAGATTTTAGTGTCAATAGATGCATTAAGTTATAGCTGCTTAAAATTTACTCTCAGGACACAGAGGAAAGGCTTGTCTTAGCATTAGATACAAGCCCTGCAGACTGAAGGTCGTGATATCTTTGGGCGTTACTGGAGAAGAAAGCCATGGCCATGAAAAACCATTAGAAATTATCTAGAATTCTGTACCACAATTATGTATCTAATGGATTGAAATTTGAGAAAGTCTTAAGTGCAAATATTTATGAGATTCTTCAGGCTGGACGTGGTGGCTCACACCTGTAATCTCAGCACTTTGGAGGCCAAGGCAGGTGGATCACAAGGTCAAGAGATCAAGACCATCCTGGCCAACATGGTGAAACCCCAACTCTACTAAAAATACAAAAATTAGCTGGGTGTGGTGGCGCATGCCTGTAGTCCCAGCTACTCAGGAGGCTGAGGCAGGAGAATTGCTGGAACCCAGGAGGCAGAAGTTGCAGTTAGCCGAGATCGTGCCACTGCACTCCAGCCTTGTGACAGAGTGAGACTCTGTCTCAAAAAAAAAAAAAAGAAAAGAAAAGAAAAGATGCTTTATATCTCACAAACTAAATACCACATTTCCTTTAAAGTACCGTATTTAGGCCGGGCACAGTGGCTCATGCCTGCCCAGCGCTTTGGGAGGCTGAGGCAGGCAGATCACTAGGTCAAGAGATCGAGACCATCCTGGCCAACATGGTGAAACCACGTCTCTACTAAAAATACAAAAACTAGCTGGGTGTTGTGGCGCACGCCTGTAGTCCCAGCTACTCAGGAGGCTGAGGCAGGAGAATCACTTGAAGCCGGGAGGCGAAGGTTGCAGTGAGCCGAGATCACACCACTGCACTCCAGCCTGGTGAAAGAGTGAGAACAAATTAAAAAAATTTAAAACAAGTACCATATTTATGAGAAAGTAAATATGAAAGAATGACGAGGAAATACAGAGAACTGATACTCACACTGGCCAAAAGAAAGAATAGAAAGCAAAAATATTGAAGTGGGATTGGGAGAGTAGAAATTGGAGAAGAAGGAAAAATCACACAAGAATGTTGGGAAAATGTTCTGTTATGTTAACTCCTTTAATTATCAACCATTTGGCTGTAGAATAAAAAATAAAACATGAGATTTAAAAATGTTTATATTTTTGTTAAAATATGTACTTTAAAAAAATATTAAATATGTGAAATGTATACAAACAGGAACTATAATTCCTCATCAGTAATAAAAGATTTCTTTTGAATTTATCACTAACCAGAGTGAGAAAGTAAAGAAACTGTCCTTGTAGAGTTAGGATTCAAATCTGACCATGTTTTCTGAGGGTGTAAAGTGGCTCATCTATTTGAATTAGTTGTTTCAAGTCCCACTTACTTTGTTCAGAAGGCCACTTTTTGTCCTGCCAGTAGACTGTAGCCCAAACCCTAAATTGTCTGGTCAGAGACTGGGAAGGTAATGTTGTGCGTGTTTTGCTGATTAAATATAAAACATTCAACATCCTTTATGGCCTCTGTTTAAAGTAAGCTTCTCATTCCAAAGCGTATTTTTGAACTACCCACTGTTATTGGCATGTTTCCTCTTAGAGTATTCTTTAACAGATATTGGTTTCCTTCTAGACAGTTTCACAAAATAACAATAGGTTAGCCTTCCTTAGAAGGCTTAAAAATCCAATAACTCTTTATATGGTTCATATTTTATTTATTTTTCTCATGTTAATAGTATTCTTTTATCTGTTTAATCTTATGACTCCTCTCATTTTGGAGAGATTTTGAACAAATTGGTTGGGAAACCAAAAAAGAAACAAGAGGATTTTTTAATACTAGTTAGGCTATAAAATATTTTCATATGCTTTAAAAATGGGATTGCCCACAGAAGGACTTCATTTTAAAGTGTGAGTTTGGTAGTAGTGAGGGGGATATATGTATCTGAAAGCATTTTATATTGGAAAACGGGTCTATTTGTGGTTATACTTTGTTTGTATATCAAATACTGCACCTGTCACAAGCTTGGATTTATCGTGAGTATGCATAATGCTTGCTTTTGGGAAAGCCTGCAAATCCCCCATTGGCAGCAGAATGACCAGAAGTAGATGCACCTGTCTTCCCAGCTGGGACTTGCTCATGGAAAAGAAGGTCATTTAACACCATGTTATTCCTGTGGACAGCTGTATATGTAAAATGCCTTAGGACATAGACGACCTAAATTCTGTTAAAAAAAAGGTCTTCAATGGCCAAATGAAATTTGACTTTGAAAAGTATTTTAATGTTTTGATTCATTAGATTTGGAGCATATATAGGGTTGGTTTAATAGAAAAACATTATTTGTTTTGCTTTGGTCTAAGCACTCTATCAGCTTTTAATGACTCAGCAAACACCAATATTTTCAGCACACATTGGCTTAGGGTTTAGTATAAAGTAGTTCATTCTGTTTTGATGCAACTCTTGGTTAAAATATAGGCCTTCTCCCAATGCTACAGTGATAATTCTTTGTTTTTGTCTACTTTAATTGTCTGTTTTCCCCCAACAGACTCTAATGTCTGTGAGAATAAGGGCTGTGTCTATTTTGCTAACCATTATTTTTTCTAGCACACTGCCATTGTATTAATTCTGGGTATATGTGTGCTTAGTAAATCTTTCTCAAGTGGATAAATGAATGAAGGAATAAAGAACTGGTTTTCACTGTACAGTTCATCTTAAAGACTGTCACTCAAAATCATACCAAAACTTGAGAAGCCTCGGTCCTATTGTTTGTCTGTTTGTTTTTTAATGTAAGTACAAGTTGAGTTACAATAAAGTATACAGATTTTAAGGTCACAGTTCCATGAATTTTGTCAAGTATATACACCCATGTAACCATTATCCAATCAAGATAGAGAATTTTTTCATTATTCCAGAAAGTTCCCTCTTGCTACATTTCTGTCAATTCCTCACAGCCACTGTTCTGATGATCATTATAGCTTATTTTTGCCTTTTCTAGAACTTCATATAAATGTAACTATATAGTATGCACTTTTTTGTGTCAGGCTTGTTTCATGCAACTTTAAGATTTTTCGATTTATCCATAGATGTTTAATTGAATTCTTGGGAATCAAGAACTTAGCCATGTTAAAAATAAGATTAATAATGAAGGACTATGATATTACAAAAAAAAAAAAATACTTTGTGTCTCCTTGGAGGATTTATTGATGACATTTTCCCCAATCTACAACTATGTGCTTTTAAGAATTCTAAAAATATACAGAATGATTGTTAGAAGTAGAGTTCAGAGGTGCCATCAAACTAACGTCATTGTACTATGAACTTCCATAGGCAGATCATTTGATAAGCCAAGCAGATCAAGAGGGGCACATTTTAGAGCAGGTAACTCAGCCTGGGCTTTCTGACTTCTCCAGTGTTATACATCACTACACCATTGGCGTCCTTTTTCCAGAACACACTTCTGTAGATAATGACCTATGCATAACAGTTTGTAAAGGTTAAGGAAAGGCTCCAAAATCAGGTATTCCACTGAAAGTCTTCTTTAAAATAGATTTTTCAGTAACAGATAACTGGGGTGTAGAGGTGTTTGGGTTGAATTGCAACAAGGTTTACAAAGAAACAGTCAGTTTGCAGGCAGTGGAAAGAAGCTTGCCAAGTAAAGCCTGTAGAAAATGGCTTCATTGAATTAGAACAGTCTGTGATCAACTGCCAAAGCCAGCTTATTTTCCTTGCGAGTTCCAGAAAAGAATGCCTGAGACTTTGTGTTGTTGGAAGGCTATCTTATAGAACATGCTGGCAGAACACACTTTTTCACTGGCTCACGTCAGTATTATTATAGACTTGATGGGGTACTTTGGGATTTGGTAGGGATTTTTACATTAGAAAAACTTAGGCATAGGAGATTAGGAACCAAATGTGTTAGTTTATCATAGCAGAGTAAAGCAACAAGACAGTATTAAGGAAGCCACAGACAAGACTGTTTAGAACTAACAATATTCTACTTCTCTTGTGGAAATACTTGCTATTATAAGTGAGACCGCAGAATAAAATTAATGTCTGGGGAAAGTAAGCAAATAATTGTGGAAAATTGTTAAAATGACTTTATAACCAGTAAAGACATCATTTATTCAAAGACAGATGTCTTTGAATAAACGGATAAGGAGGAGATTATAATGATATAAAGGGAGAAAATTCCTTTTCAAATTAAGTGTTCCTCAAGTGCTGATTGTTTTGTGCAGAATAATTTGATGTAAGATATGTGGAAATTTTATGAACTGGTAAAAAGAGAATCTGAACAACTTGAAACAAAGTGCTAATGTCAGCTGAAGTGCCTCCAAAGTTACTCATATATTTTTCTTTCCTTTTAGACCCATTAGAAACGCTTCAAGAGCTGCTCAGTCCAGGAGTGGAGGGATTTTGTGAAGACACAGATGCTCCCTAAAAGGAGTGCAGAAATTTTCATCATAGGGTAATAGCCGATTCCTATTTTTGATTTGATAGCTAAATGTATTTTTTTTCTTCTCTTGAAAAAGTTCTCTTGCTGTGCTGCTGGGTCCTCAGAAGTGTTCTGGAGATCGCCTCTTTGAAAGCGTAAGTGTAAAGTTTATTTGGCTTACTGTAGTTAAATTTTTCTCTCTTCTTGGTGTCCACTTAGGGCTACGCAGCTTGCTCCTGGCACGGGCACCTTGAATCTCCTCCTCACACAGATGGAGACCATGCTTGATTTCCTGAACTTGTAGTAAGAAGAAGGAAAACACAGCACGCTGGAGCCAACAGGTAGGCGAGAAACCAGGTAGGCGAGAAACACGTAAGTGACAACTGTACTTTATTGATTTTGCAGAGTTAAGAGGAAGATTTATGAGTCATGGAACCCTCCATCAGATTTGGAAGAAAGTAGAATGAGCGCAGAGGTGACAGACAGCCACTGAGGCCCATGGACAATCTCCACCTCACGCTTCTCTATCAAACTTGAAGATTTATTAGTAATATGCTGCCTTTGGAAGATGAAAACAAACTAGTGCCAAGGAGGCGTATTCTTCAATATTTGGAATAGACGTGTTCTCAAGACAATGGCTTCAAAGGTCTCCTGTTTGTATGTTTTGACAGTTGTGTGCTGGGCCAGCGCTCTCTGGTACTTGAGTATAACTCGCCCTACTTCTTCTTACACTGGCTCCAAACCATTCAGCCACCTAACAGTTGCCAGGAAAAACTTCACCTTTGGCAACATAAGAACTCGACCTATCAACCCACATTCTTTTGAATTTCTTATCAACGAGCCCAATAAATGTGAGAAAAACATTCCTTTTCTTGTTATCCTCATCAGCACCACTCACAAGGAATTTGATGCCCGTCAGGCAATCAGAGAGACGTGGGGGGATGAGAACAACTTTAAGGGGATCAAGATAGCCACCCTGTTCCTCCTGGGCAAGAATGCTGATCCTGTTCTCAATCAGATGGTGGAGCAAGAGAGCCAAATCTTCCATGATATCATCGTGGAGGACTTTATTGACTCCTACCATAACCTTACCCTCAAAACATTAATGGGGATGAGATGGGTGGCCACTTTTTGTTCAAAAGCCAAGTATGTCATGAAAACAGACAGCGACATTTTTGTAAACATGGACAATCTTATTTATAAATTACTGAAACCCTCCACCAAGCCACGAAGAAGGTATTTTACTGGCTATGTCATTAATGGAGGACCGATTCGGGATGTCCGCAGTAAGTGGTATATGCCCAGGGATTTGTACCCAGACAGTAACTACCCACCTTTCTGTTCGGGGACTGGCTACATCTTTTCAGCCGATGTAGCTGAACTCATTTACAAGACCTCACTCCACACAAGGCTGCTTCACCTTGAAGACGTATATGTGGGACTGTGTCTTCGAAAGCTGGGCATACATCCTTTCCAGAACAGTGGCTTCAATCACTGGAAAATGGCCTACAGTTTGTGTAGGTATCGCCGAGTTATCACTGTGCATCAGATCTCTCCAGAAGAAATGCACAGAATCTGGAATGACATGTCAAGCAAGAAACATCTCAGATGTTAGGATTTTTACCAATGTAAATATGTTTCTTTTCTTTTTTTAAGAAATGGGACCTAAGGTGTTGGTATTTTCCAGGTGTCGGGGGAAATGAACTGGTGAAGGGGTTTTGTAAAGTTTTTGCTTCCTGCTATAAGTTCTTTTCTTGGATTACCAATTTATGAATGTTAGACTCTGGTCATAGAAACAATAAATGAGTTAGAAGGGCCAGATTTCATTCTCAGTCCCAGAGCATTGCTATTTATCTCAAAAAGTGACTTCCAAACAACTCTTAGGATTGACGTACCGTGCATCTGAGATAAAAATTTGGTTCTGGGAAACTGAAACTCACAGTAATGTGTCATATCATCCCTGCAAAAATTAATACACAAATAGAAACCATTTTCAAAAGCAATTCAGAAAGGATGCACAGTCAGGAAGACACACTGGATGTGATTATTAATATCGTGTGTGTTGTTACATTATATTTTTACATATATTCCCATGTAATGTGTACAGTCTTTGCAGTTCCACCAAGAAATGAACTTGGTACCTGCAGAGTGGCTGCAGTTAAATAGATGGGAGTTTAAATTTGAGAATCAAACATTCTATGTGTTTGGAAGACAACTCTGCTTGCTCATCCAAGGATTAAATCTGGTCAGCAGGTGGAATGTGTATAAAATGCTACTTAACAAAGTAAACAAAAGATTTTTTTTTTCTTTTTTTTTCTTTCTTTTTTGTTTTGCTCTTTCAGAACAAACATTAAATGGTGCCTCCAAGGAAACTTTGCCAAATATAATCTCACCTGCTTCCTTCCAGACAGTGTCGCTAAGTGCATTTCACAGTTTTTGGATCTGGCAGGCATATGTCTCTATGTAGAAAATAAGTTGGTTGGAGGCCAGAGAACAATAAATCACATTGAGAAAATACAAATTTAAGTATGCATTATAATTAACATAAGCTTAGCAATAGTATAAGATGCCCCCACACACAGACATTTGCAAAGCACATGAGAAAATCTTTAAGGGTGTCAATATTATTGAAAGACTTGGCCCTACTTGCTAACATCTGAAAACACCAGAGCATGTTCAGCAGCAATGCTGTTATGAGGTATTCTGGGGGCTCTGTGATTGAGGAAGGATGGGGAAGGCCAGGTTCGGGTCCCGTTGATGCCACCATACTTATTGGGCCATATGAGTAGGCATCGTAATCTTGTGCTTCAATGTGTTCATTTATAAAAATGGCTGTAAAAAACACCTACCTCACAGGTGCTGTGAGAGCAAATTGCATTTGCTAAGTATTTTGAGATCCTTAGCTTAAAAGGTGCTACGTAATGCAATGTATCATGTATTATGCTAAATGCTAAAATAATTGCATAATTACAATGATGGTCATCAGTAGCAGTAATATCATCTTAATATAAAATCTGCTGAAATAAAGATCAGCTGTGAACTATCACTGCACCTAATTCTACCAAGGCTTGACTTTTCCTTGGCTGTAATTTAGGTGTTTGGGAAGGCTTCCATTTCTCTGAGATTTCTTCTGGTTTCAATGAATAAGTGACTAGGTCAGTGTGTTGCCTTGATATCCCAAGGTGCTGAAAGTAGAGGCAGCTGCCTTTCTTTGGGAAGGAACCTCTGGTTGGGGTATATTACAGTAAATGAAGCATATACTTTGCAAAATGCATCACGACAACTTAGATCTCAGGAACCACTGAATCTGAATTCTCTCTAAGAAATTTGAGCGCAGGTAAAGCTAGTTCACCTCTTTCAGAAGCAGCAGAATAGGCAGTCAGCAAACCTGCACATTGCACATCTTCTACCATTTATTAGAAAACACCTGTTTGTTCTCAAAGAAAGCCCCACAGCTGAAAGAGTGTACCTTTTTTATTTATTTACTTTTTTTTTTTTTTTTTTTTTTTTTTTTGAGACGGAGTCTAGCTCTGTGGCCCAGGCGGGAGTGCAGTGGCACAATCTCGGCTCACTGCAAGCTCCGCCTCCCGGGTTCACGCCATTCTCCTGCCTCAGCCTCCCGAGTAGCTGGGACTACAGGCGCCCGCCATCACGCCCGGCTAATTTTTTTGTATTTTTAGTAGAGACGGGGTTTCACCGTGTTAGCCAGGATGGTCTCGATCTCCTGACCTCGTGATCCGCCCGCCTCGGCCTCCCAAAGTGCTGGGATTACAAGCGTGAGCCACCGCGCCCGGCCCTATTTACTTATTTTTTAACCTGACCCCTGGAGCCCCCCGTAGGAGTTGATAGCAAACAGATAGACACAATGAATAAGTGGAAGTCATGGCTTGTTTCTGCAAAACACGATCTCTCATCCCCCACCCGAAAGGACCTGATATGAGACAAGACTTCCCATCCCTTAACACATCTTCATCTTATGGTCAGCAGGACTGCTGGTTTTGATTAGACAATAGCAATTAGGTAACCTGGGGAGAGATGGATCAGCACAAGGTGAACCACCCTCCAACCTGCAGCCTCAACTGCTGTGAGTTCCAATCACTGGGAAAGTCTCACGACTTCTTACTTGGTTTACCTTCGAGTTGTGCAGCTGAATCAAGCCTCTGTCTCATACTATTGCCTTGCATCTACCCCATGCTCAGTCAAACCACCTCTGGTGTCAAGAAATTACACATTATAAACATCATATATGTACACCTATGAATCGTTTTATATGTGTGTGCATACATTATGATACAGCCCTGATCTTTAAAAGGAGCAAAAATCAGAGAATCGTATGTCTTAAAGAACTATTTCCTTACTTTTTTATGCTAGGTAATGCCCATGTGACAAACATGTAAATATTCATCAAAGACCACATGTATATATTTTAAAGGCATTTTTTCTTCTCCCCAACTGTATGTATAGCTAGAATCTGCTTGCTGTGTAACCTTTTCTTCTGCATGGAGCTTTTGGTGAAGCAAGGCCATTTGTCCAGTGTTTCATAGCCTTAAGCATGTTTGCCCTTCGTTTTTTGAATGTTCAAAAAATGTTTAAGTGATCAAGAAAAAGCTCTAACTTTCGACTTTTGTTAATTTTATGACATGACACTGGCCAAAATATTGTTTCAATTACTGTTGAGCCATTCTTATCATTTCCCTGACATAAAATATGCAATGTTTTAGACAGTATTCTACCAAGAGTCTCTCAGACAATTTTTACAAAAACTCTTTTTTTCCATTATGCACTGGATAATAACAGTATCAGTGTCTATGTTCTTAAAGTTCCTTTTTTTAATTTACTTTTTGGAAAAACGTTTCTCTTTGGTGGCTAGTTTCGGTGGCTTGGTGTCTTCTTATATTGGAACAAGTGTCCATTTCAATATGTAATATTGTATTTTTAAATAACCAGAATCAACAAAGCGAAGATCACTTTTAATTTGGATTCAATTCAGAAGAATAAAACCCCTTTGCGTGACACGATATGGGGAAAATAAACTATTTACAGAGGAGCCAAGGAAGAAGTTTTTCGATCAAATCTCTTCTATCAAAAGACAATGGAATATTTACCTAAAGCATCTGGGATTCATTTTTTACCTTTCCTAATATGTGGGTTTAGTGGGAGAATTGATTATGTCATTTCTTCTGTAAAGGTGAAAATCGTTTTTATAAACAACAAAGTAACTTGTGAATGAAAGAAGTAATTTACTAGAACAACGCTTGTTGATGATAATTGACATTTAGGTATAACGTCATATATGAATGATTGTATTTATGTATTTATTTGTCAAAATTGTACATACTGTTTCGCCAAAAGTAATTGTCTGTAAAAGTGCACTCTCCAGGTTTGTAGTACTATTTAGGGTTACATGGGTTGCCAATCAAGCTGCTAATCAGAATACTATTTTTTTGTATCAATGTTATAAAACTAAAAATGACAGACACTGAAGATATCATTACACTTTCTTCACCTTCCTCTTGAAATGTAAACTGTTGACTGAAAGCGCAATGCTTATGTACAGGCCCATCTGTCATGAGGAAGATTATGGTTCCATAAAGCTGATTTTTTTAAACCATTGGGACAAATAAACAGAAGGAGAACAAATGTGTCACTTCTCTTCTTTTAGAAGGAATCTC